ATTGCCTCTAAAAGTTCCTTTCAGTTCTGTCATTCTGCGAAATTTTTGGGCAAAGATAAATCTTCAGCTCAGCTGGTCCCTTCTGCTTTTTCCTGGGTTGACTTCCTTCCTCCCACTATCATTTATTGAGTATCTCCACGTTCTTGAGGGTAGGGCCTGGGTTTTATTCAACTTTCCCCCATTAACTAGCACAATAACTAAGCAGGTTATTTCCAGCAGGGTTAAAGTTGTTTTCTATATAAGATTCCAACTTTGTCTGGAGGGGCTCACAGTTCCGAAGAGGGTGCCAGGCATCATCAATTAATTAAAAGCCGAGTATCCATAAACATAAAAAAAAGTAGGGGGGACATAAAGGGTAGCAGGAAATCTGGTTCCAGTTGTCCTTAAGCACAGGTATGTTCCAACAGGGAATAAGAGTGCATAGTAGTGCAAAAAGTAATGGTTAACACTCATCGAATGCTTTCAATATGCCAGTGCTTTCCACGTATTATCTCAAGTAATACAATCGTCCTATTTTCTAGGTACTAGTATTATGTTTCACACTTGAAGTGGGCACAGAGAGGTTAAGTATCATGCCCAGGTAACACTGTTAGAAGTGAGAGGCAGCACTTGAAACCAGATAGCACAACCTCACTGCCTGCACTCTTAGCACTCCACTAGGTAGATAAATAAGAAAAATCATAGTAACAATCATGATTTCTCCAAGAGGCCAGGTGAATTTGACCAGTGATGAGTCCAAGCTACAGAAGGAGCAGAGGGAAGTGGCTGCCGAAAAGAAGGCTAAAGAAGTTTGCAAAAAGATAACATGCACTTTTCCAGGCTAGATACACAGGCGGAGAAGCAAACCGGCGAAATAAAATCCGACAAGCAAGATCTGGAGCGCATCAGGATGCCAGGTGAACTCAAAGACAGGTCGGAAGTGACGTCACTAGCCGAGTCGGGCGCTCAGCGGGACTGCGGGTCCGGTGGAATTCCGGCCGGACGTGGCGCACAGGAAGTTACGCACGGGAGGCGGTACCTGGTTGTGGAGGGTGACGCCATGGGTGGGGCGGAGCGTCTGGGATGCGCTGGGAGCCTAGGATCCCCGACAGGTAACCTGCGGGCGGATCTGAACGGGGGGCGAGGTCTGTACATTGACATTCTTGAGGTTTTTAGTTTTGCAGAACACTGAAATCTATGGACTCTAAAATGGACTTCATTTAAAGAAACCCACGGACCATTAATGGACAAAAACATGAGTCAATATGTATTGTGGCATTCAAATCCTAGCACTCTGGGAGAGGTAAGTAGTTGACTGTGTTTTATGTTTGGTGAAGAATTTTTTTGTGTTTTGTTTTGTTTTCAAGCATCAAGTACCACGTTTTTGAAGACCATGGCCTATCATCATTATGCATTCAAGATTTGAGTTTGAATAACCTCATCAAGACTTAGATCTTCTTCAGAAGCTTCAAGTCTCATCTGCATTAAAGCTCTCCATTGAACCCTCTCACAAAAGTACAAGCTTAAAGGGGCTAAAATCCATTAATACATTCCATTTTATATCCCTTCCTCTGACTTCTCTTCAATTTCCTTGGCCTCTAGGGTCCTTCATATTGCTTACGTTCCTTTAGACTAGAGCCAAGGAGACAGTGCTTTCCAAAAAAAAAAAAAAAAAAAATGTGTTCTGTGGCCATAAGTTTTCATTGATAGAGAAGCATAAATTTGGTGAATTTAGAATTAGGTCTTTTATCATATCCTATAAAAAGTTGAGTTAACAGGCTGGGCACGGTGGCTCATGCCTGTAATCCCAGCACTTTGGGAGGCCAAGGCAGCTGGATGCCCCAAGGTCAGGCATTTGAGACCAGCCTGGCCAACATGGCGAAACCCCATCTCTACTAAAAATACAAAAATTAGCCAGGCATGGTGGCAGGCGCCTGTAATCCCAGCTACTCGAGAGACTGAGGCAGGAGAATCACTTGAAACCAGGAGGCGGGGGCTGCAGTGAGCCAAGATCACGCCACTGCATTCCAGCCTGGGTGACAGAGCGAGACTCCGTCTAAAAAAAAAAAAAAAGTTGAATTAACAATAAGGAAATGAGGATGAAGCGGTAAAAATGTTTTGGGTTACATTATACTCTCAGAAGCTATGTGGTTTAGAGAAAAGGGCCCCCAACCACAAAAGTTAGTGGTTCTTATTCTGTCTGCTTCGTACTAGGTATATGGTAACTGAGAAAGTCACTTAACCTCTCTGAACCTTAACTTCGTCATCTATAAAGTGAATCTAACATTTTCCCCCCGGCCTACCTCACAGGGTTGTTGTGAGGATCAAATGAAATAATGTACATGAAAAGACATATATAAAATGTATAATACAGACAAAGGGTCCTGTTACACAGTTGGAAGTCATTCCCTCAGATTTTGGGCCTAGGAAGGTAGGTGATTTAAACTCACTGAAAGCATGTACCATGTCCAGGTTGGATACATGGCAACAAGGCTATGTTAAATTTTTTTTCTCTGAGTTGAGTCCCTAAAATACTATCATGGGCTAATTCTAAGAAGGAGCACGAATATATATTCCCCTAAAATTATAGCTTAGCATTGTCAATGCTTTAGAGCAGTTATGGGAGTTATAGATTATAACATATTAGTGATTTGTGAAACTTTTTTACTAAAATGTGACCCTCATTTTTCTTTACATGAAAGAACATAGAATATTTCACAATGCATCCCACGTGGTAAGAATAAAAAATTGTTTTAGTTATATGTACAAATGTGTGTGTGTGAACGTGTGTGTACTTGGTCATTAAATAAAATGTACTTTTTTTTTTCCTGTGAGTTGCACTTGCTGTTCTTTCTTTCTTTTCCTTTTCCTTTTTCTTTTTCTTTTTTTTGAGACAGAGTCTGGCTCTGTCACCCAGGCTGGAGTGTAGTGGCGCAATCTTGGTTCACTGCAACCTCTGCCTCCTGGGTTCAAGCGATTCTCCTGCCTCAGCCTCCCGAGTAGCTGGGACTACAGGCACTCGCCACTGCGCCTGGCTAATTTTTATATTTTTAGTAGAGATGGGGTTTCGCCATGTTGGCCAGGCTGGTCTCAAATTCCTGACCTCAGGTGATCTACCTGCCTCAGCCTCCCTGGGATTACAGGCGTGAGCCACCATGCCTGGCCTCTTTTTCTTTTTGAGACAGGGTCTCACTTTATCACCCAGGCTGGAGTGCAATGGCACAGGCTACAGCAGCGGCATGATCATGGCTCACTTCAGCCTTGACCCACCAGGCTCAAGTGGTCCTCTCACCTCAGCCTCCCCAGGTAGCTGGGACTACAGGCACATGCCACCACACCCAGCTAATTTTTGTATTTTTTGTAGAGATGGGGTTTCATCATGTTACCCAGGCTGGTCTTGAACTCCTGAGCTCAAGCGATCCACCCGCCTTGGCCTCCCAAAGTGCTGGGATTACAGACATGAGCCACTGTGCCCGCCCATCAGTTGCTGTTCTTGGAGTACCATTTTGGCACTAATGCCTTCCTACACATTTGGATTCCTAGGAGACTCAGCATTTTTTTTCACTTTATGCTACTACTCGTGACAAAGAATTTAATATCAATTTGACTTATGGTGTAATTGAAATATTTTTTATTTTGTAGCACAGAGAAAGCCTATATGCCTTATGGATATTTAATATTTTAATATCTATTCTGATAATAGCATTTAAAAGGTTGCTTCAACCTCTACTAGCAGAAGGATTGTGTCAAATATTTTGCTTTTTAATTTTTTTTTACTTGTATCTTTCTGGCCTAATGGCAAACAAAACCCTCCTTTTAGCATTACTTGAGGACTAAGTAGAGAGAGGCTATCGAGAATGTAGTTAGCATGACTGGGAATTTGATGGTCTCTGGAAAAGAAAATGCCATTTCTTTTCTTTCTCTGAGTAACTAGGTTTATCTTTAGTTTAATGATTTAAGATAAATAAGTCACTGACATTAACTTGTTCAACTGTTACTCCTAAAAATAGATATCTCCCTCTTTGATGATAGCATTGGTTAGGTTAGCATAGGTGACTTTATTATAGTGTCCGTGAACAATAGGGCATGGTTGTGCTTTCCAATTCATTGATGAAGAACTAATTTTTTAGTGCTTTAGTGTACTGAAATGCTGTCTTTAGTGCCCTGGAATTACTTATTTAAACTGTGATAGAAGGTTGTACAAGGTATTACTTTTCTCTGCTTATAAATTATATGAATGTACATAGTCCTAGCAATATGAATATTTATCAGAAGATGTATAATGTAGAATCCAACTGCCTCATTCTTCCTGAACAGCCATGGCCAAACTTCTTGCATTAATGGAGACAGAATGAATTGCAAAGGTTGTATAAATCGAGGCTGTTATGTTTATGACAATTGGCAGCTGTGGCATAAAAGGCTCATTACTATATGTAATTGACATTTTGTTGTTCCTTCTTCCTCCACTCCTTTGCCAAAAAATGGCATTGGTATTACTACCTCTCCATGTAGGAAGTAGGATCTACCTATGAGAAAGTTCAAGAGAGTAGTTAAGCAACTTCAGCTATCCCTGACCTTCTTCCACAACCCTCATGAAACTAATCCATTGCAAAATTCTGTCTTTTCTACTTCCTAAATATCTTTCAAATTATTCACCTGTTTCCATGTCCATCCTTATTTATTTTATCATCTTCGCCTACATTTTTGCAATAACTCTTCAATGGTTTTTTGTATTTACTCCTCCCCCCTCTAATCTCATTGCTTTTAGACTGATTTTTAAAAATACAATTCTAATCTTTTTGGTCCTCCAATCTAAACTCTTATTATCTTATTGCCCTTAGAATTCAGCCCCAAATCTTCAATCATTCTTTGTCTACTAAGCTCAAGCCATAATGGTCTTCCAATTCTCTGACAATGCCATTTTTTTTTCTTCAGGGTATTTGTTGTTGTTTTTGTTGTTGTTGTTGTTGTTGTTTTTGAGACGGAGTTTTGCTCTGTCGCCCAGGCTGGAGTGCAGTGGTGCAATCTTGGCTCACTGCAACCTCCGCCTCCCAGGTTCAAGCAGTTCTCTGCCTCTGCCTCCCAAGTAGCTGGGATTATAGGCGCCCGCCACTATGCCTGGCTAATTTTTGTATTTTTAGTAGAGATGGGGTTTCACCATGTGGGCCAGGCTGGTCTTGAACTCCTGACCTCGTGATCCACCCACCTGGGCCTCCCAAAGTGCTGGGATTACAGGCGTAAGCCACAGCGCCCAGCCTTCTTTAGGGCTTTTGCAGAGCAGATACTTTCTGCTTGGAATGCCCTCCTCTCTCCTGTTCCTCTTCACATAACCCACTTCTACTCATACTACCAGTCTCACTTTAAATATTATTTTTTCCAAGAAGCCTTCCTCCATATCTCAGACTAGATTAGACCTCCCTTCTCTATCATTCTGTCATAAATCACCCATTTTTTTCTCACATCTAGCATAGTTGTAATTATTTCTCATATATAATCATTTATTAATAATCTTACAAGACAACCTTCAGGAGGGCAATGACTGGTGCATGTTTTATTACACTGTATGCCCAGTGTTTAGGAAATTTCCTGGCAAATAGTAGGGATTCAGTAAATATTTGTCAACTGATTCTTCCCACAGCCACCACTCTTCACTTAGATATTTCAGTACTGTAAGTTCTGGGTTGTTTAACTTCCTCTGTTCAAAACCCTCCTCTTGACTGACTGCAGTGCTCACGACTGCAATTCCAGCACTTTCGGAGGCCAAGGCAGGAGGATTGCTTGAGGCCAGGAGTTCAAGACCAGCAACACAGTGAGACTCCAGTCTCTACAAAATAAAAATAATTTAAAAATGAGCCGGGCATTGTGGCACACACCTGTAGTCCCAGCTACTCAGGAGGCTGAGGTGGAAGGATTGCTGGAGCCCAGGAGGTCCAGGCTGCGGTGAGCCATGATTGTGCCACTGCACTCCAGCCTGGGTAACAGAGCAAGACCCTGTCTCAAACACACAAACCAAAACCCTTCAGTTGCTTCTCATCTCACTCCAAGTATGAGCCCAAGTCCTTATAATGGTCTCCAGGGCCTTACCTGATATGCCTCTGCTCTCTCCTTACCTCTCTACCATCTATTGGACTACCCAGCCCAGATCTCTTAGCTGATCCTTAGAAATGCCAAGCTTCCTTCTGCCTCAGGACCTTTGTACTTGATATTCCCTGTGCCTGGAATACCCTTGCCTTAGATATCTATCTGGTTTAATCTCTCATCTTCTTTAGGCCCTTCAGGTTATGTGACCTCAGTGAGGCCCTCTTTGACCATCTTATTTAAAATTGTAACCTCACTACATGGCATCCCTAGTCTTCTCTGCTTTACTGTTCTCCATTGTACTTATCTCTGATTGGCATTCTCTTCATAGGTATTTTCCCCAGTGTTGAGAACAGTGACTGACACATGGTGGGCCCTTAGAACTTATTTATTAGTTGAGTGAATTTAACCTGTACTCACAGAGATGCATATTTGGGACAATGAGACCTGTAGCCCAAATTATGAGGACTTAATATTTCAAGATGATTTTACAAGATGAATTAATTAAATTTATTTATATCCTGCCTTGTTCTAAAAAATATTTTAAAATGCATATAGTATGTAGGATGGGGACATAAAGAGAATAAGACAAAGCAAATGTAATAGTATTAAAGTGGGTAAAGTTAATGTACAGAAGGTCCTGCACAGTGGCTAAAGTCATGTTATAAATTTGACTTATTAGAGAGTTAGGTTGCTCAGAAATGATTGAACTGGAATCAAGAATTTGTTCTCTGGCACAGGTCACAGATATTTGAGTCTTACATAGAAACCCAGAAAACCTATTTAACTATAAGACATTGTGCAGTTACTCTTCTAAAAAAAAACTTGCTTTCTGTATTAGGAAATTTCCTATTGGCATAAAATGTACACAGTCTGTCCATTACAAAGGCTCTGCTACATTTGAGAGATGGTAGTCACAGCTACTACCTCTGCTTATGTCATGTCCAGGACATTCCCAAGGTTGATTTAAACCTAGTAATTGGATATTTTTGAAAGCTGTGAAAAATACCAACCAGCACATCAATTACCCCAGTTTCTCCTCCTCTAATCATGAGGTAGCATGAGAGTCCAGTGGTTGTGGCTTCCTTCCTTTTGAGGTAGATAATTGGCAACTTAGAAATAGGTTATTGGCTGGGCGCAGTGACTCACACCTGTAATCCCAGCATTTTGGGAGGACAAGGCAGGCAGATCACCTGAGGTCAGGAGTTCGAGACCAGCCTGGCCAACATGGTGAAACCCTGTCTCTACTAATAATACAAAAATCAGCCAGGTGTGGTGGCACATGCCTGTAATCCCAGCTACTCGGGAGACTGAGGTGGGAGAATCTCTTGAACCCAGGAGGCGGAGGTTGCAATGAGCTGAGACCGTGCCACTGCACTCCAGTCTGGGCAACACAGTGAGACTCCGTCTCAAAAAAAAAAAAAAAGAAAAGAAAAGAAAAAGAAACAGGTTCTTATGTAGTCACAACTAAACAGGGTAGGAAGATTGGGAGTTAGATGAATTAGACTTCAAGAAATTTTTCACCAATACAGTAACCAAAATAAGAGCTACTCTCTCTCTCTCTCTCTGTGTGCATACAATTAATAGATATTGTACAGTACATGTCTTTCTGTTCATGGTATGTATAGTTTCCTAATTCTGTCTTTTTTTTTTTTTGTCTTTTAAAACTGAGTCTGAGAATTATTGCCATGTCTGCAGGCCAGAGATAAAGCAGGGAACGTGGCGACGGACTACAGGCCTTTCAGTAAACTCTGCAGTACCTCACTAAACAAAGCTGGTATTTTTGAGGCAAAAGATAAGAATATTTAGCTAAATGGTGTTCCACTTGCAAAATGTGCTAGTTCTTATTTGATTTTTTTCTTCTTTCTTAGAAAGCTTTCTCTTTTCTATCTTTTACTTAGAGATAAATATTACATTTGAAGTCACATCTGTCCCACACCATTTTTTTCAGGGTTGAAAGAGGAAAACTAAATGAACCATAGACTTAGGGAAATAATGGAAATATGTATGTTTTAAAAAAACCATTTATGTTCCACGTATTTCAAGGAAAGGAAATGAGGAGAAACATTAAGAACACCACAGAACCATTAAAATGGACAACTCAAAGGGAAAGTATTTTACCAAAAGCATTATGTATAACATGTTGCTGATTAAATTTGTGTTGTTATATTTAATGTGTAAGTATACATTATCCTAACTAATTTAAAATATGTTTATTGAATTTACTTTACATATTTTATTTATTTGATGGAACTTTATGTTCATTTTTTAAGAAGTCAAGTATCTCCTCATTTTGGCATTTGATGAGTAACGGGAGAAAACCTGAGAAGAGACAGAAGTAATGCAAAGGTCACCGTATCTTCCAGCATAAGTGATGTAGAAACAGAAAGATCTTATTTTCAGTCAAAGTGGTGAAGTGGCAGAAAGAAAATATCCCCCAACTGGTTTGCTGACACTAATTTTGCCATATAGTGAGGACAAAAAAAACATGTCTAGGCGTTTAACTCATTATCTCCTAAACTATGGTACACAGAATGTCTGACACAACTGCAAGAGATTTTGTAAGCCAAAAGGGTTCTGTAATGACATGTTTGGAAAATGTTGCAGTCTTTTTTGAAAGTTTATAGTGTATCTTAACACGTTCCAAACGTGTAATCACAATTCTTTTTCGCTCATAAAATCTATTAATAACCCTTGGAATCATCTTTCAGGAAATGCTGAAAATTTTGCTTCTGTTTAGGATGTAGAATGTTGCAAGAGAACATTGTTCCCATCATAACAATGAGAAAAATCTTGATAATCCACAAAGTCATGATGCTTCTTGAGCTCATCAGAGAGTTGAGGTCACAAGGCAATCAGATGAACTGAAATTCCAAAGAGAGGCAAGCCCTTTTGAAGAGAGACAGGACACAGAAACTGTGTTACCTTTGGCAGAGCATAGGAGGAAGAGAAGGCACCGTAAAGGTAGGTAAGAAGAAAGCAGCTAAAACTGTAATATGATCTCTTATCTCCCTCCTGTTTTTCTCAGGTTTTGGAGCCCTCTCTTAAGTCAGAACTCTGTCCCAAAAATCTTCTGAGTGTCATCTCAGGACTTTGGTTATACTCATGGCACGATGGCCAACTTTCAGGAGCACCTGAGCTGCTCCTCTTCTCCACACTTACCCTTCAGTGAAAGCAAAACCTTCAATGGACTACAAGATGAGCTCACAGCTATGGGGAACCACCCTTCTCCCAAGCTGCTCGAGGACCAGCAGGAAAAGGGGATGGTACGAACAGAGCTAATCGAGAGCGTGCACAGCCCCGTCACCACAACAGTGTTGACGAGCGTAAGTGAGGATTCCAGGGACCAGTTTGAGAACAGCGTTCTTCAGCTAAGGGAACACGATGAATCAGAGACGGCGGTGTCTCAGGGGAACAGCAACACGGTGGACGGAGAGAGCACAAGCGGAACTGAAGACATAAAGATTCAGTTCAGCAGGTCAGGCAGTGGCAGTGGTGGGTTTCTTGAAGGACTATTTGGATGCTTAAGGCCTGTATGGAATATCATTGGGAAGGCATATTCCACTGATTACAAATTGCAGCAGCAAGGTAAGCTAGAATATGGACTTGGAAGATATTTCTCTTCAAGCTTATTTCTTGCTTGTGTGCCTAGATACTTGGGAAGTGCCATTTGAGGAGATCTCAGAGCTGCAGTGGCTGGGTAGTGGAGCCCAAGGAGCGGTCTTCTTGGGCAAGTTCCGGGCGGAAGAGGTGGCCATCAAGAAAGTGAGAGAACAGAATGAGACGGATATCAAGCATTTGAGGAAGTTGAAGCACCCTAACATCATCGCATTCAAGTAGGTCAAGGCTTTTTTTTTTTAAGAAGTAGTATTGATGTACATGTTTATGTTTTCTTGGAAGGGGTGTTTGTACTCAGGCCCCATGTTATTGTATTATCATGGAATACTGTGCCCATGGACAACTCTACGAGGTCTTACGAGCTGGCAGGAAGATCACACCTCGATTGCTAGTAGACTGGTCCACAGGAATTGCAAGTGGAATGAATTATTTGCACCTCCATAAAATTATTCATCGTGATCTCAAATCACCTAAGTGAGTTCTGGGGCTAATGTTTCAGCTATTTTTCCAGATGTTTTCTTTTTATTTCTTTTTAAAGTGTTTTAGTGACCCACACAGATGCGGTAAAAATTTCAGATTTTGGTACATCTAAGGAACTCAGTGACAAAAGTACCAAGATGTCATTTGCTGGCACGGTCGCATGGATGGCGCCAGAGGTGATACGGAATGAACCTGTCTCTGAAAAAGTTGATATATGGTGAGTGGCGCCACCAGTTGTGCCAACTAAAAATCTTCTGTCCATGTTCCCGGCGCTACTGTAGGTCTTTTGGAGTGGTGCTTTGGGAGCTGCTGACAGGAGAGATCCCTTACAAAGATGTAGATTCTTCAGCCATTATCTGGGGTGTTGGAAGCAACAGCCTCCACCTTCCAGTTCCTTCCACTTGCCCTGATGGATTCAAAATCCTTATGAAACAGACGTGGTAAGAATATTGTCTCTAAAACAATAGGGAGGTGAAATGCACAAACTGTCTTTTTCACTTTTAGGCAGAGTAAACCTCGAAACCGACCTTCTTTTCGGCAGACACTCATGCATTTAGACATTGCCTCTGCAGATGTACTTGCCACCCCACAAGAAACTTACTTCAAGTCTCAGGTAAGTTGGGAAACTTCCTACCAGGTGCTACTAATTTATCAAAATCTAATTTGTCCTTACCCAGGCTGAATGGAGAGAAGAAGTGAAAAAACATTTTGAGAAGATCAAAAGTGAAGGAACTTGTATACACCGGTTAGATGAAGAACTGATTCGAAGGCGCAGAGAAGAGCTCAGGTCAGCTCATCCCTCCTTCCCCACCTCCCTTCTGGCTGGGCTGACCCTGTGTTTTCTCTGACAGGCATGCGCTGGATATTCGTGAACACTATGAGCGGAAGCTTGAGCGGGCGAATAATTTATACATGGAATTGAGTGCCATCATGCTGCAGCTAGAAATGCGGGAGAAGGAGCTCATTAAGTATGTATCCAGACTAGTGTCTGTTCTTACTGACTGAGGTGTGGCTTTTGCCTTTATTCTGCAGGCGTGAGCAAGCAGTGGAAAAGAAGTATCCTGGGACCTACAAACGACACCCTGTTCGTCCTATCATCCATCCCAATGCCATGGAGAAACTCATGAAAAGGAAAGGAGTGCCTCACAAATCTGGGATGCAGACCAAACGGTGAGACACCTGTACAAACGCAGTATTCAGATTGTTTCAGATTAAACCTGTTCTTTCCTCCCAGGCCAGACTTGTTGAGATCAGAAGGGATCCCCACCACAGAAGTGGCTCCCACTGCATCCCCTTTGTCCGGAAGTCCCAAAATGTCCACTTCTAGCAGCAAGAGCCGATATCGAAGCAAACCACGCCACCGCCGAGGGAATAGCAGAGGCAGCCATAGTGACTTTGCCGCAATCTTGAAAAACCAGCCAGCCCAGGAAAATTCACCCCATCCCACTTACCTGCACCAAGCTCAATCCCAATACCCTTCTCTTCATCACCATAATTCTCTGCAGCAGCAATACCAGCAGCCCCCTCCTGCCATGTCCCAGAGTCACCATCCCAGACTCAATATGCACGGACAGGACATAGCAACCTGCGCCAACAACCTGAGGTATTTCGGCCCAGCAGCAGCCCTGCGGAGCCCACTCAGCAACCATGCTCAGAGACAGCTGCCCGGCTCGAGCCCTGACCTCATCTCCACAGCCATGGCTGCAGACTGCTGGAGAAGTTCTGAGCCTGACAAGGGCCAAGCTGGTCCCTGGGGCTGTTGCCAGGCTGACGCTTATGACCCCTGCCTTCAGTGCAGGCCAGAACAGTATGGGTCCTTAGACATACCCTCTGCTGAGCCAGTGGGGAGGAGCCCTGACCTTTCCAAGTCACCAGCACATAATCCTCTCTTGGAAAACGCCCAGAGTTCTGAGAAAACGGAAGAAAATGAATTCAGCGGCTGTAGGTCTGAGTCATCCCTCGGCACCTCTCATCTCGGCACCCCTCCAGCGCTACCTCGAAAAACAAGGCCTCTGCAGAAGGTAAAGTGTAATGATGAGAGTGGCCTGCGTCATAAATAAAACTCTTAATCCTTGTTCTCCTCAGAGTGGAGATGACTCCTCAGAAGAGGAAGAAGGGGAAGTAGATAGTGAAGTTGAATTTCCACGAAGACAGAGGTAAAACCAACAAATGCACACGATTGCTTTTAGACTAAGTTCTCCTGGTTCTTCTTGGTTCTAGGCCCCATCGCTGTATCAGCAGCTGCCAGTCATATTCAACCTTTAGCTCTGAGAATTTCTCTGTGTCTGATGGAGAAGAGGGAAATACCAGTGACCACTCAAACAGTCCTGATGAGTTAGCTGATAAACTTGAAGACCGCTTGGCAGAGAAGCTAGACGACCTGCTGTCCCAGACGCCAGAGATTCCCATTGACATATCCTCACACTCGGATGGGCTCTCTGACAAGGAGTGTGCCGTGCGCCGTGTGAAGACTCAGATGTCTCTGGGCAAGCTGTGTGTGGAGGAACGTGGCTATGAGGTGGGGGCTTCTCCCTTCTCCTCCCATCACTGAAATGAATTAAGGTTTTGTCTTGCCTTTGCAGAACCCCATGCAGTTTGAAGAATCGGACTGTGACTCTTCAGATGGGGAGTGTTCTGATGCCACAGTTAGGACCAATAAACACTACAGCTCTGCTACCTGGTAATGAAGGAATACACATCCTGAAGATCTCGTGACTATACTGGCATTTCAGATCCACCCCACCCCCAGACTCATCCCACTCTCTCCCAGCATTTTGTCTGGGAAGAGAGACTACCCCATCTTTACCACCCCCTAGAAATGAGCTGCAATAACAGGAACATGAGACTTCGCAAATCTCTGGAAAATAATATCCAAATGAAATTAAGTCTCACTGAACATTTCAATCAAGAATGGCAGGGATCTATTTTATTGAATATTCTAGCTACTGTAACATTGATATTTATTTTTGTTTGACATTTTAACACTTTGTACTGCAAAGAGTGAACTATATATGAGATAGAGAGACAATAATTTCTTGCAAAAAAAAAAAGAGATAAAAGAAAGAACAGAAAAAAAGAAATAAGTGGAATTTAAGAGCAACATCCTTGGGAATTTGTGGGGCCGGGAGGTATTATTGCTGCTTGAACAGGGGACCAGGTCTTTTGGCCATAAGTGACTAAAGAAGAGCCAGAGCAAGACATTGAACATTTTAGAACACAAAGAACAGCAAAAGAAAAGCAATTCCAGGCAACTTGTGAACAGACCATATTCACTTCAACCAGCTTGTCCAGGTGGCTTACGGAAATGACCTAGAAAAGTCTGGTGACCAGATACTTGCACCCAATGTCTTCAAGGGCATGTGCTTCCTCTAGGAGGGAAAAACAGACAAACAAACAAACAAACAAACCTGTGTATGTGGAAGCTGGTTTCATTTTTAAATGTTTAAGCAGCAGTTGGTAGTGAGGTTTACAGATAGTGTCAAATCTTGTTTTTGGCAAATACGTCCCTTTTTAGTGCTGTCACTGTCATTACCTTGGCAAATGTGCTACCTTGACCCAACGTGTTGATCTTTCATACTCAAGTGCCATTTCCTTGTAGCTCATTTCCTTTCTGCCTGCTGACCACTTCCTGTAGGAACAAAGGTTGGGGGGCAGTACTGAGGAGGAGAAAAGGGTGAGAGAGGAAGAACATCTACAGTGGTGTTAGGAAAACGAACGTGGAATTTATAAAACTCCATTCTCAGGATCACTCAGTTCAGCTACGAGGAGAAGATGGAACCACCCCTCTCTGGAGCCAGGTTGCTTGTCTACTTGAGTCATATTGATTCAAGCAGGAGAACAGACTTTGAAGGCAGCTAGGATGTATGTGTGTCTATACAATGTCTGAGCCCAAACCATCCCTTTGTTTTTATTCAATAACTCATTCTATCTTAGAAGTTCTTTTTTTTTTTTTTTTTTTTGACAGAGTTTTGCTCTTTTTGCCCAGGCTAGAGTGCAATGGCACAATCTCAGTTCACTGCAACCTCCATCTCCCAGGTTCAAGCGATTCTCCTGCCTCAGCCTCCCGAGTAGCTGGGATTACAGGCGCCCGCAACCACGCCTGGCTAATTTTGTATTTTTAGTAGACACGGGGTTTCACCATGTTGGCCAGGCTTGTCTCAAACTCCTGACCTCAGGTGATCCGCCTGCCTCGGCCTCCCAAAGTGCTGGGATTACAGGCATCAGCCACTGTGCCCGGCCTATCTTAGAAGTCTTAATGACTGGCTACCACTGTCAGAATAAAAGCAAAAACAAGCAGCTTGCAAAAGGCAACTCCTCTCCCAGCACAATAGCATTTTTGTTCAATGCTACTTGTAAAATATCTTTTACTTCACTCCAAATCAATGCAGTTTTAAATAACTGGATTTGAACATTTGTGGAAAGAACAAGGGATGCTGAGCAGGGATAGGAAGGATTTTTACATTGCCAAAAGCATGAGGTCCTGCCTGTCTCCAGGGTCATGGGCTCTGAAAAGCATTCCAAGGTACTTCATGGTGCCTTGGCCTTAAGGAAAAATTTTTTTAGAATTTTATGTACAAATAGGTGTTGACCTAGTACCTGTCCCTGTCTCCAAGACAGATTACCGTCAAACAACCTCTCTAGATTCACTGGACTCTTTGACACTGCATCATGTTGGACGTTAGGAAATACTTGCACAGACAGCTGTTAAACCATTTCCAATGCACATGAAAATGTTGCCGCTCCTCTGGGTTTTACTGATTGCATCAGCCAAAAAGGAAAGGCAGGAGGGAATTTAGAGTTCCTTTTGCTTGTTTGATCCATTTGTTTACACTTTATGTTGATACATTGATTTAAAATGTAGTGTCTGTGATTTATAGCTCTTAGGATGAAGGAAAATGTTTAATTTATACAAAGAGCAGTATTGTTTGCATTAATTTATTCCATTTTGTAAAAATTCTGTAGCTGGACTACATGAAAGATCTTAAGTTATGGCATTATTATCATTGTTATTTTATTTTATAATATTATCATTCTCATTTTCTGTCGATCAGAAGGTGTGATTTATGATGTGGCACAATGGTTGTGTTTATTGCTAACCAGGAATTATTATGGATTTTATGATTTTAATGAAGGAATGAAAATGGAATTCCCATTTGGGAGCTCCCTGGTATTGATCTTAGCTGTGTTCCCTAATTTTCTGTGTACAACAATCATCTGAGGACGCATGTTCTGCCCTGAAGCCCAATGGATACATTGTGATTTTGACTTGATCATGAAAGCTCCTGGGTGGGCCGATGACCCCCAGGATGTCAAATAGTGGATGGACATATAGTTAAAAAGCTGTAAACTTTCTAAAGTTTCTTAGGAAATAAATTCATGGGACTATATTAGAAATAAAAAGAGAATGATTTAATGTCCTGAGAGGAACAGACCTAGAGGGTTTCCGCACAGGGCTCATGGATTCGTTTCAAGAATTGACAACATAGTTTGCAATCTCCTTCCTGCCAGACCCCTTTGTTCTCCCACCTTTATTCTCCTAGTGGAGAGTAGCAGGGAGACTAAAAAAAGAAATGGTATACAGTAGTCCCCTCTTACCCATGGCTTCATTTTCATGGTTTCAGTTACGCTCAACAGCAGTCCAAAAATATTTGATGGAACATTCCAGAAATAAACAATTCATAAATTTTAATTGCACAGCATTCTGAGGAGCATGATGAGATCTTGCCCCTTGCTGCCCTGGAGGTGATCCTCCCTCTGTCCAGCATATTCATGCTGCTCATCCATTAGTCACTTAGTAGCAGTCTCGGTGATCAGATCGACTGTCTCGGTTATCAGATGACTGTATCGCAGTGCTTGTGTTCAAGTACCCCTATTTAATTAATAATAGCCCCAAAGGGCAAGAGTGCTGTGCCTAATTTACAAATTAAATTTTATCATAGATATGTAAGTATAGAAAAAAAAACATAGTATATATAGGGTTTGGTACTATCAGAGTTTTTAGGCATCCACTGGGGGTCTTGGAATGTATCCCCCAGAAATAAGGGAGGACTACCGTATATACATGTAGGGCATGACATAAAATGCCTAACTGTGATGTCATCCTAGAACAAGACTAAAGAACTTTAAGAAGGAGGCCTGGTCACTTAGAGGACCAACGACTGGAAAAAAATTCTTGAAAGGCTATATTTTCCATCCTCTTGACTTCAGATCTCACTGTACTGTAAATCTCTCTGGTTCATTATTCCTTGGAACAGAGATGCTACAACTCTATGTCTTCTTTCTATCCAACATAAAACACTGGCAGTTTTGTCCAATTCTTGCCCACCTTTAGTGGCAACAGAGAAACATGAGGGTCAGCTTTTATCTTACATCTTTCAGTGATGGTCTTCCTAGAAAACCTACCCCTGATACCTCGTAATTTTGATCAGTTTTTTTTGAATTCTCATCTTGATTATCTGTTATGCTATTGTCATCATACACCTTATGTGGATTAACTGTTATGAGTATGTTAGGGTAGTACGTAGTGGCTGAATCTCAGTCATTCATTGTATAGTCGAGAGTTGAATAAAGTCCATATTGAACACATTTTTTTAAGTAGAATTGACTAGAGGTTTCAGAGGAGAATAAGGTCCTTAGTGGAGGTTAAAAAGGGAAATACCTTCTCTAGCCCAGCCTGGTCCTTCGCTGCCTGCCTTGTGATAACCGGGAAAATCTTGAATTGATGTATGTTTCTTTGAGAACGACTCCACAGTCATCTGAAGAGTGTTGAATCAAGAGCTCAGGGAAGTTATGAGCTAATTCTTCAGTCCTGACAAGTGTGTTACAACAGTGCTTCCAGGAACCTCACAAGACTGTGATTTCAAGCTGCTTCATTGATGGAAAGTTTCACCATCTTGGGATGAATGTCCATGTTCCGTTAGCGTCTGTTTTTAACTGACTGCAAGATGATGAGTTTTAATTTGGGTTGCAGATGAGCATTTGGTTCTGATTTTCATCTATTTCAAGATCATATCCTCTGGATAACAGTTCCTTTTAAAATTGCTTTGCAGAGGGGCTGAGAAGCCTGCATCTACTTTGAAATTATAATGGACCTTACCACCACTTAAGTTTAGACCTGTTTGCAAGATGGTGGGGAGCTCCTACTGAGAAAGATGAAGATGCTAGCTCTATTGTAAACTGGCGTCTTCATCTAGCTACTTGAAGTTGAGATACTATATTTTAAAATGTTGGCATCAAACAAATCTATCCTTCTAGAAGTAAAGACATTTTGAGTAGGATTTAGTAAGTACTGGACATCTCCTGTAGAGCTTCATCATGCTAAATTATTCCCCTCTCCTTTTCTAAATAATAGATGTGCTTGGGTTTGGGATTTACCTGGCACCAACCCAGACTTTTTTTGGGGGGGGGTGAGGGCGCAGGATCTCACTCTGTCACCAGGTTGGAGTACAGTGGCATGATTATGGCTCACTGCAGCCTCAACCTCCTGGGCTCAAGTGATCCTCCCACCTCAGCCTCCTGAGTAGCTGGGACCACAGGTGTGTGCCACCATGCACAACAATTTTTTTTTTTTTTTTGTAGAGATGGGCGTCTCCCTGTGTTGCCCAGGCTGGTATCGAACTCTGGGCTCTAGCGATCCTCCTGCTTTGGCCTCCCAAAGTACTGGGATTACAAACGTGAGCTGCCATGCCCAGCCTCCAGACTATTTTAAATGCCCTCTCCCACTGTGGAACATTGGCATCCTTTAAGAATAAATGCATCCTTTTTGATCAAATGATTTACTCTTTTTTTCTTCAATGTCCTCATGTCTCAATTTTTTTTTCCTTTTCTTAAAACAGTCCCACTTGAACTTCCTGGAACTGAATTCTCCAGAACATAATATTTATAATCCATAGAATTCCTGCCCTGCTCTGCAGTAGAGTGTGCTATGTTTTGTTTTCCCACTGAGCCAGAAGCCGAAATATTATACTACCACTTACCACCATCTACCACCTCCAAGACCAAGACCAACATTATGTATTGAGCATCGTATCTTTCCTACTGAGCCTAGACACAGCCTCAGAACCTCTCAACATAGCACTTGGAGCAACAATTGCCGCTTGATTGGAATTGCCATTTGAGCTTGAGTTAGCCCCAATGGCAGAACGACAGGCTCGCACTAGTGTCCACCTGTGGCTGTCAGGGGCGGTACCACAGAAAGGGGAAAGGCCACTTGCCTCTACCCACTGCCCTTTTGGACAACAATTCCAATTGAAGGAACACCAATCACTGATGGATCCCATTCCAAAATGTCTCTTCATTCACATCATTTAATTCTGTTGAATGAATATGTTCCTCCCTCACCTTTTATAAACAGAAAATTAATATAAGTCCCAGTTACTTGCTTCTTAGACTCTGTGAGACTCATGTACCAAAACAATGTGACATTCTTTTCGAGACTTTGACTTGTACGGTCAGTATGAATTTAGTGCCTTTCCAGGCAGCAAAATGTTTCTTCTTTGCTGATTTCATAGGACAAATATCCTAGCATACTCACACCACCAGTGTCCCACCCTCACAGACTGGCACATTAGAATCATATTAATCTGCTTGTTTGCATGTTACAACTGATACTGCAAAAGCCTATTCAAGTCGGACTGAACTAGGCTAAGCAGAGGACCCTTGTGGAACCTGGAGCATTTCTCAGGGACAGGTGGCTAAAGAGGGGAGCTCTAAAATCACTGCTCTGAGAAACAGGAGGTGGGTTAAGGCTTTTGTTAACTGTCATGTGGCCAGGGTACGATGGCAGGACTTCACAGAGCAGAGCCCTAAGCAGATGGCAAGGCCACTGTAAGGAAGCTCCCGGCAGCATCCCAGGTCTGCTCTCCAGAGCCACTTCACAGCACTCAGGGATCGCTGGCTCCCGGCCCTAGGCTGCTGTCCAGTGACCAGGTGGACAGGGTCCTCCAGTGACTGCAGGCCAAGGGAACCCCAGCCAGCATGTGCAAGCTATTAGGAAGATGTCCCATCTTGCCCATATCACCCCAGTGGCTCTTCACCTTCAGAGTGACCACTTCCCAGACTCTGGAAGTGGGAAGACCCTCTTTGACGCTTTATTACAGTAATTTGAGCTCCTATCGACTTGGAGCGAATGAATTTCTCTTTTGTGGTTAGGTCTCCAAATGAACCTCCTTACCTGGCTCCCCTCTGGTCTCCTGTACTGTCAGTCCCCAGCTCCCAGTGTTGTTTTCTGATGCCGGCTCCCTCTCTGTATTGAACGGCAATGGGAACAAGAATGACTATCAAAGCAAACAAATGCATGGAATTAAACAAAAAGTGTACTTCACTGTTTTCTAGTCCTGTCTTTTTCTAAATGTA